CCCCCTTCTACCTTCAGGCCCTACCTGGCCGGGGCTCCAGGGGGCCCCCAGGACAAAGCACGAGTCCATTGTCCCTAGAAGACGTCCCCACCCCAGGGTCCTGGCATCCATCCTGTGGATGCCTAAGGTCAAGGCAGCGCCTTCTTTGGGGTTTCCCGGGACACTTCCAGGATTGTTATTTTAGGCAATAGAGGGTGATGTGGTTGGGGCACCTGCAAAGATTCACTGGAGCAGTTTGAGTGGGCTGGGAATTGAAAACAGTGATTCCCGTTCTGACTCACTGTGGTGAGAGTGGCTGAAGACTGTGGTTAGTGGTTACTGTTTTCCACAATTTGGCCTTGACCTTGAAGGGACACATCAGAACTGCGTGGGGGTGGCCTGGGTGCCATCAGGCAGCAACTGTATATTGGGGAGGTGAAACCACTGCTTCTTAAGCTGGCTTTTCAGACCCCCTGGCTCACTTTATGCTGGTCTCTCCCACAGGAACGATGTCTGGGCTTGGGGAAAGGGCACCCTGTGGCTGCTGTGGGGAGGGTGGTGGACCTCTTCTTCCCCCATAGGGCCCAGATGCCACCTGACCTGGATGTCCACCCCCACACCCTCTCTCTCTTCCCACTGCCCACTCTCCTCTTGCATCCTCCCTCTCTAACACCACTGTCTTTCTTCCAGGCTTCTCACTGCAGCACTAATGGAAGCCACCTGACCACCACCCAGTGGGGGGGATGTATGTGGGGAGGGACATGGAAGTCTCCGGGGGCTGGAGGTCATGGAAGCCTTGTGGGGTGAAGGATAGCAGGCTTTATTTTACCTATTACCTGCCTGAAGCACAGGCCCGTCTGCTCAGGAATGTGGTAGATGGGGGTGTTTGGAGGATTGGCTGACCTTTGGGAGGAGGGAGTGGCCCAGGTGAGGGAACCAGAAGTAGAAGTAGAACAAGGCTCTTAGAGGCTGGAGGGCAGAACCTGGGGACTGGGGATTCCTTTCTAGTTCTCATACTGGACTCTCCTCTTTTTCTCACCCTGCCCCTTCCCAGGGTCCTCACCCTTGGGCCTCTTGGGGACTACCGATGAGCCTCCTCCCTCAGGCCCCTCGACGACGCAAGGGGCCCAGGCTCCTCTCCTGCAGCAGCGCCCCCAGGAGCTGGGAGAGTTGAGGGTGCTGGGCAGAGATGAGACAGGGCGCCTCCGTGTGGTCTGGACCGCCCAGCCTGACACCTTTGCCTACTTCCAACTGCGCATGCGGGTGCCCGAGGGGCCGGGGGCACATGAGGAAGTGCTGCCAGGGGACGTCCGCCAGGCTCTGGTGCCTCCACCCCCTCCTGGAACCCCGTATGAGCTGTCACTTCATGGGGTCCCTCCTGGGGGCAAGCCCTCTGACCCCATCATCTACCAAGGCATTATGGGTACATCTTGGACTCTGCTCAGATCAATATCCACTATGCTTTGCTTTTGCCTCTCAAACTCCAGACAAGGATGAGGAGAAGCCTGGGAAGTCCTCAGGCCCACCACGCCTGGGTGAGCTGACGGTGACAGACAGGACCTCCGACTCCTTGCTCCTGCGCTGGACGGTCCCCGAGGGCGAGTTTGACTCCTTCGTGATCCAGTACAAAGACAGGGACGGGCAGCCCCAGGTGGTGCCCGTGGAAGGACCCCAGCGCTCGGCCGTCATCACCTCCCTGGATCCTGGCCGCAAGTACAAATTTGTCCTGTATGGGTTTGTTGGCAAGAAGAGGCATGGTCCGCTGGTGGCTGAAGCCAAGATCTGTGAGTGACAGCAGTAACACCCTGCCCTCTGTGTCTCTCCCTTCTCTCTACCCACTCTTCCTAGTGCCTCAGAGTGACCCAAGTCCAGGGACTCCACCCCACCTGGGAAACCTGTGGGTGACAGACCCTACCCCAGATTCACTGCACCTCTCCTGGACTGTCCCTGAGGGCCAGTTTGACACCTTCATGGTCCAGTACAGGGACAGGGATGGACGGCCCCAGGTGGTACCTGTGGAAGGGCCCGAGCGTTCATTTGTTGTCTCCTCACTGGACCCTGACCACAAGTACAGATTCACTCTGTTTGGAATTGCGAACAAGAAGCGGTATGGCCCCCTCACGGCCGATGGCACCACTGGTGAGTAGCAGCCACCTCAGCCCCCATGTGACTTCAGCACCTGGCTGGATCTCCTTGTTTACAGCTCCAGAGAGGAAAGAGGAGCCCCCCCGCCCTGAGTTCCTGGAGCAGCCCCTCCTGGGGGAACTGACAGTGACCGGCGTGACCCCAGACTCCTTGCGTCTCTCATGGACAGTGGCCCAGGGCCCCTTCGACTCATTCATGGTCCAGTACAAGGATGCACAGGGGCAGCCCCAGGCAGTGCCTGTTGCGGGGGATGAGAATGAGGTTACTGTCCCCGGCCTGGATCCCGACCGGAAGTATAAGATGAACCTCTACGGGCTTCGTGGCAGGCAGCGTGTGGGGCCCGAGTCTGTGGTGGCCAAGACTGGTGAGTCATGGCTGCCAGGCCTCCCTCCCCTGGCAGCCCTTTATGCCTCTATCTCTTCTCTCAGCTCCTCAGGAGGATGTGGACGAGACCCCCAGCCCCACAGAACTGGGCACGGAGGCCCCGGAGTCCCCCGAGGAGCCGCTCCTGGGGGAGCTGACAGTGACAGGATCCTCCCCTGATTCGCTGAGCCTCTTCTGGACCGTCCCCCAGGGCAGCTTCGACTCTTTCACCGTGCAGTACAAGGACAGGGATGGGCGGCCCCAGGCGGTGCGTGTTGGGGGCAAGGAGAGTGAGGTCACCGTGGGAGGCCTAGAGCCCGGGCACAAGTACAAGATGCACCTGTACGGCCTCCACGAGGGGCAGCGCGTGGGCCCGGTGTCCGCCGTGGGCGTGACAGGTGAGTGAGGGGCAGGGGCCTGCTTTGGTTCCTTACTAACAGCCCCCTACCATCTCTGTCCCAGCCCCACAACAAGAAGAGACCCCTCCAGCCACTGAGTCCCCGCTGGAGCCACGCCTAGGAGAGCTGACAGTGACAGATGTGACCCCCAACTCTGTGGGCCTCTCCTGGACAGTCCCCGAGGGCCAGTTTGACTCCTTCATAGTCCAGTACAAGGACAAGGACGGGCAGCCCCAGGTGGTGCCGGTGGCGGCAGACCAGCGAGAGGTCACAGTCTACAACCTGGAGCCTGAGAGAAAATATAAGATGAACATGTATGGACTACATGATGGGCAACGCATGGGCCCCCTGTCTGTGGTCATCGTGACGGGTGAGTAATGGGGGGACTCAGTCCTCATCTCTTCAACCATGTTCTTTGTCTTCCCAAATCCCAGCTCCCCTCCCACCAGCCCCAGCCACAGAGGCCTCCAAGCCTCCCCTGGAGCCACGCCTAGGGGAGCTGACAGTGACGGATATAACCCCTGACTCTGTGGGCCTCTCATGGACAGTCCCTGAGGGTGAATTCGACTCCTTTGTGGTTCAGTACAAGGACAGGGACGGGCAGCCCCAGGTGGTGCCCGTGGCTGCAGATCAGCGGGAGGTCACTATCCCTGACCTGGAACCCTCCCGCAAGTACAAGTTCCTGCTCTTTGGGATCCAGGATGGGAAACGACGCAGCCCAGTCTCTGTGGAGGCAAAGACGGGTGAGATGGGCCCCTACACAGCTGAGCCTGAGAAAAAATAAACACAAGAACCTTTCCTCTCCAGTTGCCCGAGGTGACGCCAGCCCAGGGGCCCCACCCCGCCTTGGGGAGCTGTGGGTGACAGACCCCACCCCAGACTCACTGCGCCTCTCCTGGACGGTTCCTGAGGGCCAGTTCGACTCTTTTGTGGTCCAGTTCAAGGACAAAGACGGGCCCCAGGTGGTGCCCGTGGAGGGCCATGAGCGCTCTGTCACTGTCACCCCTCTGGATGCCGGCCGCAAGTACAGATTCCTCCTCTATGGCCTCCTGGGCAAGAAGCGCCATGGCCCTCTCACTGCCGACGGCACCACGGGTGAGGGGCATTCCCTGCAGGTCCCTGCTCTGTCAGCCGTTTCCTCTCCGTGTCTCCATCTCAGAAGCCCGGAGTGCTATGGATGATACTGGAACAAAGCGTCCCCCAAAACCCCGTCTGGGGGAGGAGCTGCAGGTGACCACCGTGACCCAGAACTCCGTGGGCCTCTCCTGGACAGTCCCTGAGGGCCAGTTTGACTCCTTTGTGGTCCAGTACAAAGACAGGGACGGGCAGCCCCAGGTGGTGCCCGTGGAGGGCAGCCTCAGGGAGGTCAGCGTGCCGGGCCTGGACCCTGCCCACAGGTACAAGCTGCTGCTCTACGGGCTGCACCACGGCAAGCGTGTGGGCCCCATCTCGGCCGTCGCCATTACTGGTGAGTGTGCGGCAGCTGGAACACCTGTGCCTGCCATCTGTCTCTACCTGTCTCTGTGAACCAGCCGGCAGGGAAGAAACGGAAACTGAGACCACGGCCCCGACCCCTCCAGCGCCTGAGCCCCACCTCGGGGAGTTGACAGTGGAGGAGGCCACGTCACACACCCTGCATCTCTCCTGGATGGTGACTGAGGGAGAATTTGACTCCTTCGAAATCCAGTACACAGATAGAGACGGGCAACTCCAAATGGTCCGCATAGGAGGTGACCGGAATGACATCACCCTCTCTGGCCTGGAATCCGACCACAGATACCTGGTGACCCTGTATGGTTTCAGTGATGGGAAGCATGTAGGTCCTGTCCATGTCGAGGCCCTGACAGGTGAGAACTCTGCCCACTATGCCTCCTTTCAGCCTCAGTCCTCTCTTTCCATGTCTCTGTCCAGTCCCGGAGGAGGAGAAGCCTTCAGAACCTCCCACCGCAACCCCCGAGCCCCCCATCAAGCCTCGCCTGGGGGAGCTGACCGTGACAGATGCCACCCCTGACTCCCTCAGCCTGTCCTGGACAGTTCCCGAGGGACAGTTTGACCACTTCCTGGTCCAGTACAGGAATGGAGATGGGCAGCCCAAGGCAGTGAGGGTGCCAGGGCACGAGGAAGGGGTCACCATCTCGGGCCTGGAGCCAGACCATAAATACAAGATGAACCTGTACGGCTTCCACGGTGGCCAGCGCATGGGCCCTGTGTCTGTCGTCGGGGTGACAGGTGAGTGGATGATGGGAGCCCCAGGGTGGGAGCATCCCCCTCACTCTCTCTTCCTCCTTCTCAGCTGCAGAGGAAGAGACCCCCAGCCCCACAGAACCCAGCATGGAGGCCCCGGAGCCCGCTGAGGAGCCGCTCCTGGGGGAGCTAACAGTGACAGGATCCTCCCCTGACTCGCTGAGCCTCTCCTGGACCGTCCCCCAGGGCCGCTTCGACTCCTTCACCGTGCAGTACAAGGACAGGGACGGGCGGCCCCAGGTGGTGCGTGTTGGGGGCGAGGAGAGTGAAGTCACCGTGGGGGGCCTGGAGCCTGGGCGCAAGTACAAGATGCACCTGTACGGCCTCCACGAGGGGCGGCGCGTGGGCCCAGTGTCTGCTGTGGGCGTCACGGGTGAGTGTGCACTGCAGAGCCCTCTGGGTTGGAGAGAAAAGATTCTGTTTCTATCTCTTCCTAGCCCCCGAAGAGGAGTCCCCTGATGCTCCTCTTGCAAAGCTGCGCCTAGGGCAGATGACAGTGAGAGACATCACCTCCGACTCCCTCAGCCTCTCCTGGACAGTCCCCGAGGGCCAGTTTGACCATTTCTTGGTCCAGTTTAAGAATGGGGACGGGCAGCCCAAGGCGGTGCGGGTGCCGGGACACGAGGATGGGGTCACCATCTCGGGCCTGGAGCCAGACCACAAGTACAAGATGAACCTGTACGGCTTCCACGGTGGCCAGCGCGTGGGCCCCGTGTCTGCTGTTGGTTTAACTGGTGAGTGTGCAGTAGGGCACTGGGCCCTGCCCGGCATGCCCACCCATTCTATTTTCTGATGCAGCCCCAGGAAAGGATGAAGAAATGGCCCCAGCCTCGACAGAACCTCCCACCCCTGAACCCCCCATCAAGCCTCGCCTGGAGGAGCTGACCGTGACAGATGCGACCCCTGACTCCCTCAGCCTGTCCTGGACGGTTCCCGAGGGACAGTTTGACCACTTCCTGGTCCAGTACAAGAATGGGGATGGGCAGCCCAAGGCAACACGGGTGCCAGGACATGAGGACAGGGTCACCATCTCCGGCCTGGAGCCAGACAACAAGTACAAGATGAACCTGTACGGCTTCCACGGTGGCCAGCGTGTGGGCCCCGTGTCTGCCATCGGGGTGACAGGTGAGTGGACGATGGGAGCCCCAGGGTGGGAGCCTGCCATCCTCTCTGTGTCCCTTTTTCTCAGCTGCAGAGGAAGAGACCCCCAGCCCCACAGAACCCAGCATGGAGGCCCCGGAGCCCCCTGAGGAGCCGCTCCTGGGGGAGCTAACAGTGACAGGATCCTCCCCTGACTCGCTGAGCCTCTCCTGGACCGTCCCCCAGGGCCGCTTCGACTCCTTCACCGTGCAGTACAAGGACAGGGACGGGCGGCCCCAGGTGGTGCGTGTTGGGGGCGAGGAGAGCGAGGTCACCGTGGGGGGCCTGGAGCCTGGGCGCAAATACAAGATGCACCTGTATGGCCTCCACGAGGGGCGGCGCGTGGGCCCGGTGTCCACCGTGGGCGTGACTGGTGAGTAGTGCTTGGAGTCTCGGGGTAACCACTAAACTCTGTATCCCCCTATATTACCTTTCAGCCCCACAAGAGGATGTGGACGAGACCCCCAGCCCTACAGAACCAGGCACAGAGGCCCCAGGGCCCCCCGAGGAGCCTCTCCTGGGGGAGCTGACAGTGACAGGATCCTCCCCTGACTCGCTGAGCCTTTCCTGGACCGTCCCCCAGGGCCGCTTTGACTCCTTCACCGTGCAGTACAAGGACAGGGACGGGCGGCCCCAGGCGGTGCGTGTTGGGGGCCAGGAGAGCAAGGTCACTGTGAGGGGCCTGGAGCCTGGGCGCAAGTACAAGATGCACCTGTACGGCCTCCACGAGGGGCGGCGCCTGGGCCCGGTGTCTGCCGTGGGCGTCACAGGTGAGTGAGTGTGGGTGGGGCAGGGTTGGAAGCACTGTCCCCACACGTGTCTGTCCAACTCCAGAGGATGAAGCCGAGACCACCCAAGCAGTGCCTACCATGACCCCTGAGCCCCCCATCAAGCCTCGCCTGGGGGAGCTGACCATGACAGATGCCACCCCTGACTCCCTCAGCCTGTCCTGGACGGTTCCCGAGGGCCAGTTTGACCACTTCCTGGTCCAGTACAGGAATGGGGATGGGCAGCCCAAGGCGGTGCGGGTGCCGGGGCACGAGGACGGGGTCACCATCTCAGGCCTGGAGCCAGACCATAAATACAAGATGAACCTGTACGGCTTCCACGGTGGCCAGCGCGTGGGCCCCATCTCTGTCATTGGGGTGACGGGTGAGTGGATGATGGCAGCCCCAGGGTGGGAGCCTGGCATCCTCTCTATATCTCCTTTTCTCAGCTGCAGAGGAAGAGACCCCCAGCCCCACGGAACTCAGCACTGAGGCCCCGGAGCCCCCTGAGGAGCCGCTCCTGGGGGAGCTGACAGTGACAGGATCCTCCCCTGACTCGCTGAGCCTCTCCTGGACCATCCCCCAGGGCCACTTCGACTCCTTCACCGTGCAGTACAAGGACAGGGACGGGCGGCCCCAGGTGATGCGTGTCAGGGGCGAGGAGAGCGAGGTCACCGTGGGGGGCCTGGAGCCCGGGCGCAAATACAAGATGCACCTGTACGGCCTCCACGAGGGGCGGCGTGTGGGCCCGGTGTCCACCGTGGGTGTGACAGGTGAGTGTTTGTGAGTGAGGAAGATGGCCCTAGGACCTCACTCTCCCCACACGTGTCTGTCCAGCTCCAGAGGATGAAGCAGAGACCACCCAAGCAGTGCCCACCACAACCCCTGAGCCCCCCAACAAGCCTCGCCTCGGGGAGCTGACCGTGACAGATGCCACCCCTGACTCCCTCAGCCTGTCCTGGATGGTCCCCGAGGGCCAGTTTGACCACTTCCTGGTCCAGTACAGGAATGGGGATGGGCAGCCCAAGGTGGTGCGGGTGCCGGGGCACGAGGACGGGGTCACCATCTCAGGCCTGGAGCCAGACCACAAGTACAAGATGAACCTGTACGGCTTCCACGGTGGCCAGCGCGTGGGCCCCATCTCTGTCATTGGGGTGACAGGTGAGTGTACGATGGGAGCCCCAGAGTGGGGCGCTGCCTCACCTTCTCTGTCCCCTCTTCTCAGCTGCAGAGGAAGAAACTCCCGCCCCCACAGAACCCAGCACGGAGGCCCCGGAGCCCCCTGAGGAGCCGCTCCTGGGGGAGCTGACAGTGACAGGATCCTCCCCTGACTCGCTGAGCCTCTCCTGGACCATCCCCCAGGGCCGCTTCGACTCCTTCACTGTGCAGTACAAGGACAGGGACGGGCGGCCCCAGGTGGTGCGTGTCAGGGGCGAGGAGAGCGAGGTCACCGTGGGGGGCCTGGAGCCCGGGTGCAAATACAAGATGCACCTGTACGGCCTCCACGAGGGGCAGCGCGTGGGCCCAGTGTCCGCTGTGGGTGTGACAGGTGAGTAAGTGTGAGTGAGGCGAGGTGGGGAAGGTCCTCACTGTCCCCACACGTGTCTGTCCAGCTCCAAAGGATGAAGCCGAGACCACCCAAGCAGTGCCTACCATGACCCCTGAGCCCCCCATCAAGCCTCGCCTGGGGGAGCTGACCGTGACAGATGCCACCCCCGACTCCCTCAGCCTGTCCTGGATGGTTCCCGAGGGCCAGTTTGACCACTTCCTGGTCCAGTACAGGAATGGGGATGGGCAGCCCAAGGCGGTGCGGGTGCCGGGGCACGAGGACGGGGTCACCATCTCAGGCCTGGAGCCAGACCATAAATACAAGATGAACCTGTACGGCTTCCACGGTGGCCAGCGCGTAGGCCCTGTGTCTGCCATTGGGGTGACGGGTGAGTGAATGATGGGAGCCCCAGGGTGGGAGCCTCACTCTCTCTCCCTCCTTCTCCACTGCAGAGGAAGAGACCCCCAGCCCCACAGAACCCAGCACTGAGGCCCCGGAGGCCCCTGAGGAGCCGCTCCTGGGGGAGTTGACAGTGACAGGATCCTCCCCTGACTCGCTGAGCCTCTCCTGGACCGTCCCCCAGGGCCGCTTCGACTCCTTCACCGTGCAGTACAAGGACAGGGACGGGCAGCCCCAGGTGGTGCGTGTCAGGGTCGAGGAGAGCGAGGTCACCGTGGGGGGCCTGGAGCCCGGGCGCAAATACAAGATGCATCTGTACGGCCTCCACGAGGGGCAGCGCGTGGGCCCAGTGTCCACCGTGGGCATCACGGGTGAGTGGGGGGACAGGCCCTCGTCCCCAGGTCCTGACCCATGGGCCTGCTCTGCTCTTTTCAGCGCCCCTGCCCACACCACTGCCGGTGGAGCCCCGCCTGGGGGAGCTGGCGGTGGCGGCCGTGACCTCGGACTCAGTGGGCCTCTCATGGACGGTGGCCCAGGGCCCCTTTGACTCCTTCCTGGTACAGTACAGGGACGCGCAGGGGCAGCCCCAGGCAGTGCCTGTGAGCGGAGACCTCCGAGCGGTCGCCGTCTCGGGGCTGGACCCGGCCCGCAAGTACAAGTTCCTGCTCTTTGGACTCCAGAATGGGAAACGCCACGGCCCAGTCCCTGTGGAGGCCAGGACCGGTGAGTGAGGGCTGGAGGCCTCCCGCGGCCAGCCACTCTCCATGCACCTCACTGTCTTTTCCAGCCCCAGACACCAAACCGTCTCCCCGCCTGGGGGAGCTGACTGTGACAGATGCGACCCCTGACTCCGTGGGCCTCTCGTGGACGGTCCCTGAGGGCGAATTCGACTCCTTCGTGGTCCAGTACAAGGATAAGGATGGTCGGCTCCAGGTGGTGCCGGTGGCAGCCAACCAGCGGGAGGTCACAGTCCAGGGCCTGGAGCCCAGTAGGAAATACAGGTTCCTGCTCTATGGTCTGTCAGGCAGGAAACGACTGGGCCCCATCTCTGCTGACAGCACCACAGGTGAGTCCCAGTCCAGCCTCCACCTTTTCCAGGACTAAGAGCTTTCCCTCCTCCCTCTGCACAGCTCCCCTGGAGAAGGAGCTACCTCCCCACCTGGGGGAACTGACCGTGGCTGAGGAGACCTCCAGCTCTCTGCGCCTGTCCTGGACGGTAGCCCAGGGCCCCTTTGACTCCTTCGTGGTCCAGTACAGGGACACGGACGGGCAGCCCAGGGCAGTGCCTGTGGCCGCAGACCAGCGCACAGTCACCGTAGAGGACCTGGAGCCTGGCAAGAAATACAAGTTTCTGCTCTACGGGCTCCTTGGGGGAAAGCGCCTGGGCCCGGTCTCTGCCCTGGGAATGACAGGTGAGGCTGCTGTGCCTGGCTATAGCAAGCCACTCAGATTCTCCCCTGGGCTTCTCCCACGCAGCCCCAGAAGAGGACACACCAGCCCCAGAGTTAGCCCCAGAGGCCCCTGAGCCTCCTGAAGAGCCCCGCCTAGGAGTGCTGACCGTGACCGACACAACCCCAGACTCCATGCGCCTCTCGTGGAGCGTGGCCCAGGGCCCCTTTGATTCCTTCGTGGTCCAGTATGAGGACACGAACGGGCAGCCCCAGGCCTTGCTCGTGGACGGCGACCAGAGCAAGATCCTCATCTCAGGCCTGGAGCCCAGCACCCCCTACAGGTTCCTCCTCTATGGCCTCCATGAAGGGAAGCGCCTGGGGCCCCTCTCAGCTGAGGGCACCACAGGTACCACCAGGCGTCTCCGGCCTCTAGCCTAGCCAATCCCTTCTCCCCCACCCACTCCGTGCAGGGCTGGCTCCTGCTGGTCAGACCTCAGAGGAGTCAAGGCCCCGCCTGTCCCAGCTGTCTGTGACTGACGTGACCACCAGTTCACTGAGGCTCAACTGGGAGGCCCCACCGGGGGCCTTCGACTCCTTCCTGCTCCGCTTTGGGGTTCCATCACCAAGCACTCTGGAGCCGCATCCGCGTCCACTGCTGCAGCGCGAGCTGATGGTGCCGGGGACGCGGCACTCGGCCGTGCTCCGGGACCTGCGTTCCGGGACTCTGTACAGCCTGACACTGTATGGGCTGCGAGGACCCCACAAGGCCGACAGCATCCAGGGAACCGCCCGCACCCTCAGCCCAGGTAAGGACCCACACACACTCTGCCCCAAAGTGGCCTGCGTCATTGTTCCTTGACCCCTCTGCAGTTCTGGAGAGCCCCCGTGACCTCCAATTCAGTGAAATCAGGGAGACCTCAGCCAAGGTCAACTGGATGCCCCCACCATCCCGGGCGGACAGCTTCAAAGTCTCCTACCAGCTGGCGGACGGAGGTGGTGCCTTTGCCATGTGCTCATCGCCTCGCCCTGGGTAACCCTCGATCCCCAATGTTTTCAGGGGAGCCTCAGAGTGTGCAGGTGGATGGCCAGGCCCGGACCCAGAAACTCCAGGGGCTGATCCCAGGCGCTCGCTATGAGGTGACCGTGGTCTCGGTCCGAGGCTTTGAGGAGAGTGAGCCTCTCACAGGCTTCCTCACCACGGGTGAGATGGACTGGGACCCGGGGCAAGAGGTGGGGACCCTTCTGAGCCCCTCCCCTTCCCCCAGTTCCTGACGGTCCCACACAGTTGCGTGCACTGAACTTGACCGAGGGATTCGCCGTGCTGCACTGGAAGCCCCCCCAGAATCCTGTGGACACCTATGACGTCCAGGTCACAGCCCCTGGGGGTGAGCAGGCCTGAGGCCTCTGGAGGGGACTTGCAGGCCTTGATGCCCCTCTCTACACTCCCAGCCCCGCCTCTGCAGGCGGAGACCCCAGGCAGCGCGGTGGACTACCCCCTGCATGACCTTGTCCTCCACACCAACTACACCGCCACAGTGCGTGGCCTGCGGGGCCCCAACCTCACTTCCCCAGCCAGCATCACCTTCACCACAGGTAGGGTCTGTGGGGTGTGTGGGACAGGGAGATCCCCATCTCCTCTTCCTGCTTTCCCTCCTAGGGCTAGAGGCCCCTCGGGACTTGGAGGCCAAGGAAGTGACCCCCCGCACCGCCCTGCTCACTTGGACTGAGCCCCCAGTCCGGCCCGCAGGCTACCTGCTCAGCTTCCACACCCCTGGTGGACAGAACCAGGTGCCCCGGCCCCACTGACCCAACTCCCCTCCTCTCCCCTGACCCCCCCTTGTCTGTCCCACAGGAGATCCTGCTCCCAGGAGGGATCACATCTCACCAGCTCCTTGGCCTCTTTCCCTCCACCTCCTACAATGCACGGCTCCAGGCCATGTGGGGCCAGAGCCTCCTGCCGCCCGTGTCCACCTCTTTCACCACGGGTACCTGGACGCACGGGCCCGGGGCCGGGGGCGAAAAGGACTGGCCCCTGCTCTCCTCTCCCAGGTGGGCTGCGGATCCCCTTCCCCAGGGACTGCGGGGAGGAGATGCAGAACGGAGCCGGTGCCTCCAGGACCAGCACCATCTTCCTCAACGGCAACCGCGAGCGGCCCCTGAACGTGTTTTGCGACATGGAGACTGATGGGGGCGGCTGGCTGGTGGGTGGCATTGGGAAGCCCAGGGGTCTGTGAGAGGCTGATGGTGCCCCCACTTGCTTCCCAGGTGTTCCAGCGCCGCATGGATGGACAGACAGACTTCTGGAGGGACTGGGAGGACTATGCCCATGGTTTTGGGAACATCTCTGGAGAGTTCTGGCTGGGTCAGTGCCTCACAGGGACTGGGGAAGTACGGGACCCTGATGAGGGCACGTATCCCACCCCCAGGCAATGAGGCCCTGCACAGCCTGACACAGGCAGGTGACTACTCCATGCGCGTGGACCTGCGGGCTGGGGACGAGGCTGTGTTCGCCCAGTACGACTCCTTCCACGTAGACTCGGCTGCGGAGTACTACCGCCTCCACTTGGAGGGCTACCACGGCACCGCAGGTAAGCAGAGGCTGTGAGGCTGGGAGGGTGAGGCCCTCATGGCTCCTTCCTCCACCCTGCCCAGGGGACTCCATGAGCTACCACAGCGGCAGTGTCTTCTCTGCCCGTGATCGGGACCCCAACAGCTTGCTCATCTCCTGCGCTGTCTCCTACCGAGGGGCCTGGTGGTACAGGAACTGCCACTACGCCAACCTCAACGGGCTCTACGGGAGCACAGTGGACCATCAGGTGAGGGGTGGGGAGGCGGCTCAGAGCTGGGGCTTTGACTCTCTCTTGACAACCCCTTTCCCAGGGAGTGAGCTGGTACCACTGGAAGGGCTTCGAGTTCTCGGTGCCCTTCACGGAAATGAAGCTGAGACCAAGAAACTTTCGCTCCCCAGCGGGGGGAGGCTGAGCTGCTGCCCACCTCTCTCGCACCCCAGTATGACTGCCGAGCACTGAGGGGTCGCCCCGAGAGAAGAGCCAGGGTCCTTCACCACCCAGCCGCTGGAGGAAGCCTTCTCTGCCAGCGATCTCGCAGCACTGTGTTTACAGGGGGGAGGGGAGGGGTTCGTACAGGAGCAATAAAGGAGAAACTGAGGTACCCGGCTGGCATCGGTCCTGCCCCATCACTGGCTCTGGC